TCCCTGCTCCTTCCATCTTGGGAGCTCCTCCTCACTCCCACCCCCAGCTCCAATGGAGTTCCTGTTGTGGATGTGGTCTTCCCACCCACTACACCGGCCTTAGGCAGAGCCTGGCACAGCTGGGATCCTCACTGGGACTACATTGCTGGGCTGCAGACTGCTCCAGAGTCCCCCCAGAAGCCCCTAAATGTCCCTGAAAAGATGAGTCACTGACTGTGCTTTCAGCTCCAAGCAGCCTTTATCAATCTCTCAATCCCCATAGATACTGGGAAAATCTAGGAACATGTTCAGAACTCAAAGAGGGGTCTTCTGCTGCTGCTTTTTGTGGGGAGACAGGATCCCTGAGCTGGGGGACCAGACATCCTGGTGCCCCTGGCTTCAAGCAGCTGGTGGATCTGCGCGCTCAAAACTTGCCCTGGTCTGTATGGCCTCATCCTCTCGCTTGTCCCACTATGATGGATCTCGCTCGCTCCGTAGAGCAGTGGCTTTGCAACCCTAGCCAGCACTGGGGTCGCGCGTGGACTTGTCAGGACACACATTGCTGGGCTCCACCCCGAGTTTCTGATTCTGGGGCGAGGATTGAAAACTTGCTTTTCTAACGAGTTCCCAGCATTTTCGATGCTGCTAGTCCTGAGACCATACTTTGAAAACCGCCCCTCTAGAAAGTGCGATCCCTCCCCAGGAAAGAAGCAGGGCTATTTTTGCTCCAAAAGTATCCATCCTGCACGCCCTCTTCAGTGCTTGGCACGTGGCGAATAAACCAATCAGGATGAAAGGAGCCAACCCAAGTGCGGAGTGTTGAACCTCAGAGGAAGAAACCCGCGTTCACCAGGCCCAGGCCTGGGCCAGGCGCTGTCCTGGCGGCGTCAGGGAGGACATCGTGCCCAGAGCTCGGACCCAGCAGCCCGGCCCCGCGCCCTCCCTGTCCCGCGGCCCGCAGGCCCAGCCCTCAAGCGCCCAGCCTCCGCGGCCTTTGTGGCGTCACAGCCAGCCTGAAGAATGGTTGCCTTGGAGACGTAAACCCAAGAGCCCTGCTCCTGGAGCTGAGAACTGCAGCGCGGAGGCTTCGGAGCGAGCCGGGGCAGTCGGGGTCGGTGGGTGCGCTCGCGGTCCGGGGAGAGGGGGCTGGCACAAGCTTAGAGTGGGGGCCCTTTCCAGAGGCAGCCCCTCCTGACTGTGACTTTGGACACCTCGCTGAATCTCTGCTTCCTCCCCTGCAAAAATGAAAATTCATTCAATGGATGAAGTTAAGAAGTGCCAAGGGTATGTCAGGAGCTTGGATGAGCAGAAAAGACCCACCAGGCTCAAGCACTGTGTCACTCCTCAGGTGAGGATCTCCTTTAGAAGAGGAGAAGCCTTGCATCAACCTCTTGGGCCTCAGCCAAGATGTCTGAGATACCGTCCACTATAGTCTCCAAGAACATGACCAATGACAGTAAGTACCGGGCCAGGGTGGGCACTCTCAGACTGCTGCGGCCCTCACTTTTGTGTCTCCTCAGAGAACAGCCTGGAATCCATGAACATCAGCTCTTCTTCAAGCACTGAAGAGAACCCAAAGAAACAGGCAAGAAAAAACGAAGGTAACCTTCAAGCTGGGAGGCTAAAGTCCAAGTCCCCTTTCCAGAGAGGTGTCTCCCTTTCCAGAACATGGTCCTGACCCTTCAGCGAACCCTTTCCACTTATCTGGGGATGTGGATTTCTTCTTGCTCAGAGATCAGGAGCGGAATAAGGCTCTCTCCGTGAGTATCCAGGACAGACGCCAGCACCTCCGGGGCCCCGCCCGACTTGGCCCGACGCCCCCAGGAACGGCAGCAGCAGAAGACGATGCGGGTGCACCAGAAGATGACCTACTCCTCGAAAGTGTCGGCTAAGCACACCAGCCTGCGGCGGCAGCTGCAGCTGGAGGACAAGCAGGAGGACCTGGAGGCGCGCGCCGAGGCCGAGCATCAGCGCGCCTTCCGCGACTACACGACCTGGAAGCTCACCTTGACCAAAGGTGCGTCCCCTCCGGCGCGGGGGGACCTGGGCCGCTCCTGCTCACCTCCCTCTTCTTCCAGCAGAAAAGAATGTGGAGCCTGAGAACATGAGTGGCTACATTAAGCAGAAGCGGCAAATGTTCCTCCTCCAGGTAGGTCCCGTGGCCCCCAGAGCGATGGATGCAGGCACCATGACCCCACTCTGCTGGCCCCCAGTATGCCCTGGATGTCAAGCGGAGAGAGATCCAGCGGCTGGAGACGCTGGCGACCAAAGAGGAGGCCAGGCTGGAGCGGGCCGAGAAATCCCTGGAGAAGGACGCCGCCTTGTTCGACGAGTTCGTCAGGGAGAATGACTGCAGCTCCGTGCAGGCCATGAGAGCGTGAGCCTGCGGGCCCGAGGGGCTGGCTGGGCCCATCCCTCCTCCCCCGCCGCCCAACCCCTAGGGCTGAGAAGGAGACCAAAGCCAAGATAGAGAAGATCCTTGAGATCCGGGACCTCACCACCCAGATTGTTAATATCAAAAGGTGAGGTCAGAGGGCATGCTGGCCATTGGCTGCCTTCCCACATCCTCACCCCGCCCCGGTGTAGTGAGATCTCCAGATTTGAAGACACTCTGAAGCATTACAAGGTCTATAAGGATTTCCTATACAAGCTGTCGCCCAAGGAGTGGCTTGAAGAACAGGAAAAGAAACACTCGTTTCTCAAAAAGGCCAAGGAGGTCTCCGAGGCTTCCAAAGAGAGCAGTGTTAACTCCACACCAGGGGACAAAGGTAGCAGAAAAGAGAATGTGGGTTCCCAGGTGGGCCATCGGGGCCCCCCCTTTGCTTCCTGCAGGACCAGGGATCAAGGGCAAGGCGAGCTCCATGTGGGCCAAAGGTGAGCTGCCGCCCCCAGCCTGAGGAGGAGCCGGGCTCGGAAACTATTCCTCTGCTTTCTCCAGAGGGTCAGGGTACAAAGAAGCCCTGGAGGTTTCTGCAGACGATGCGGCTGGGGCGGAGCCCGTCTTACCTGAGCAGCCCCCAGCAAGGCAGCCAGCCCAGCGAGTCCAGCGGTGGCGACTCCAGAGGGTGAGTGGGCTCGGGTGGTTGGGAGGGGCTGAGAGGACCCAAGCTGGCTTTCCTTTCTGCCCAGTGTGGCCACGCCTTGTGGTGAAGACCAGCCACCACTGGGGCATGCTGCTGCGCCACGCACAGGCTGCTGTTAACGTTGCCCACCATGACGCCCTGCTGGTGGGGGGACATTTCCAGTTCTGCGTTGAGGAGCAGAGGTTCTAATGTATGCAGTGCAGCCTGCTCCGCCTAGGGCTCCCTCAGCCATGGACTGCCCCCTACCAGACAGGCCCTCACTTGGGAGACTTGAGAACAGAGTCGGGGATCACACTGTCCTGGGTTTCAATCCTGGCCCCTCCATCTATTTGCCAGGTGACCAGGGCCACTGAGTATAGCTGGGCAGGTTGTGAGCTATATAAGGCACTCACTCAGCCAAGAGGGAACATGGGGGCTGAAGTCCAGCCCATGCCCACCAACCGCCAGGTCAGGCTCCCTGACCCAGGCTACATCCATCTGGAGGGTGGATTATCAGAAAGGCATCGTATGGGCCAGCAGCGCCCTGCAGGCAGCCGGCTCTCTCATCTGTAAAATGGGCATCGGTGTGCAGTGTGAGGCGTGGGTCTGGCGAGTGCTGTAGTTGTTATCACAGCCTCTCCTGGGAAGCCCTCCTGGATCTGCTGTCAGAGTCCCACAGGACCTTGCCCTGATGCCTCTCTGCTTCTGGGGATCAGGGGCTGGCATCTCCAAGCCCAAGCTTAGGTCCCTGAGGTGCCTGGGGCAAGCCAGCGCAGCCCCCCCCACCTCAGTCAGCAGGACCTGCAGATCCTAGGTGAGGCCCAGGGTGGAGCAGGCTGGGAGGGCAGGTTTGGAAGTCAGTGCAGGTGAGGTCCCCATCGAGTGGGGCCTTCTGGGGCCCACACTGAGTGCTTAAAGCTCACACAGCTTGTTCCCAGCCCCTCTCCACTGGTCCAGGACAGACCTTGCCCCTGGGCACTCAGGATCACCTGGAGGCAGCCCTGAGAGTCCCTCTATTGCTGTGAGTGGGACCCCCAGGACAGGGGCCAAGACTGACCCTAGATGGGGGAGGCAGGGCAGGAAAGGCCTCAAAGGTGGCACTCAGTAAACAAGGGTGAGGGAGGAGGGGCAGCCCCAGCAGCGGAGCCGCAGGTGCAGAGGCCTGGGGTA